GCTCTTTATGTTAATGCGAGTCAACGCCTGACCTTCACCCTGACGAGTCCAACCCAGAGGCTACAGGGCCCCTGCTGCCCACCCGCTCACGCACTGGCTCACTCGTCCTCTGCGAACAGGGACTGCCTCCCATCAAGACCTCAGCACTCGAACAGCCATTTAGCACCCGTTTTCACCAAGAAGCAGCCGTTTTCGAGTCCCCCGCCCGGGCCTCAGAAGCCTGAGCTTTGGGTGAGCTGATTCCACTATCGGGGTCACGCTCGGTGGAGGACACGGTCCTGCAGCCTCGCATGCGTCCCAAGCCCCCTTCCAGAGCTGGAGTTCTCCAAATAGCACAGGAGCTCCACAGGAAAGCCGAGCAGACCCCGCCCCGGCCCCGCCCGCGGTCACTCACTGTAGCGCGTGGCTCCGTAGGCCACACCGAGGAACAGGGCGGAGTAGCGGCCGAGCTGCGAAAGAGGTTGGTCAGAGGCGGCGCGAAACGGGGCTCGCGGGACGGGGGTCGCGGGAGGAGGGGGGGCGGGGTCGCTGGGCAGAGGTCGCAGGAGGGGTGGGGGTCCGGTCGCCGGGCGAGGGTCACGGGGCGAGGATCATGGGGGCGGGGGCCGGGGGTCGCAGCCCGCGGGGTCGGAGCTGCGGGGCGGGACACGGGGGGGCCCAGAGCACTGGGCGGCGGCTGCAAAGCCTGGATCACCTTGATGAGCGGAGAGACCTGCACCGGTGGCACCATCTTGTCCCTGACCTCCGCACCGGAAGCACAACCTGCAGACGGAGCAGGATGCCGCACAAGCCAGCAAAGCCTTGGAGGCAAAGGCGGAGCTGGGCGCACGCATGCGCCGTCAGCGGCGAGAGAGCGGGGGGCCGCGCCCCCTGGCGACCGAAGGGTGACTGCGCGCCCCCGCGCGGCGGTGACGTCACGTGAGGCGCACGCGCACAAAGGCTGGGGAGTGCGCGGAGGATCATCGGCTGCGCCTGCGCAGTTGCTGCGTGAGGCGGGATCTGCGCCGAGTGGGCGGGGGGTTTCCTTTCCCCGCAGGGCTGGGGGTCCGCTGTTTCCCCGCGCTGCTGCCGAGGCCCCGCCGTCCGCGTCCTGGCCGTGTGTCCACACCCCAGACTGCGGGCCGGGGCGCACTCTGTCTTCTTGCGCGGAGCGTCGGAGGCCTGAGGTCAGGGCGGCTCGGGCGGGTCCAGCCCCGCGGACCGCGCCCACCCGAGGGTGGCCTGGGCAGGGACCTGGGGGTCCTGGGAGCGGAGTGTGAGCCGAGTGCAGGTGGCTCCCCGGGCAGGTCCTTCTCCTACAAGGCAGTAGTGTCTGTCGCCGGCCGGGCCGCGTTGGATTCCGCGGCCCGCGGGAGCATGGCCTCCAGGCCCCTCTTCCTGCGGCTGCTCTGCCCGGGAGCACGGGGCGCCCTTCATCCCGGAGCTGGAGCTTCCTCACCCCAGGATGCCCCATCACTTCTGTCCCGAAGAGGGGCTGGGATCTTCTTGGGAAGACCAGCCCCCAACAGAGGCTGCTCCCTGGGTCCCCCGACTCCAGGCCTCAGGACTCCACGGCTCCAAGGGCCTGCCCCGGCCCAGGCCTGGGGACCACTGAGCCCCACACTGGTCTTTGCTGGCCTCTGTCCACCTCCCGGTAGCTGTGTGTCTCCCACAGCTGCCCAGAGATGGGGCCTGCGGTGCCTATGCAGCCTCCCCGCTGTGCCCGAAGTGCTGACCCGCCAGCCCCATGGACACCAGGCTTGGAGTCTAGGCAGGAGCCTGGCACCCCCTCCACGTTCTGGGTCTTCCTGGCGGCAGCCATGCTGCCCGTGCTGGGCCACCCTCGGGCCCCCTTTGGCCCCATGCAGTAGTGACGCAAGGCCTCCTGTGTCCCCTCCTGGCCCTGCACTGCTACAGGCAGAAGCAACTGGAGAACTATGGCTCGGGTCTCGCTAAGGTGCAGCATCACAAACTCCAGGACTCTTGAAGCAAGCATGGGGAGGACCCGTGATCCTGGCGGCCTGGGCTACCTGTCCGGGCCTAAGTCGCCTCTGCCCCCTCTCCTGGCTTGCTCTGGGGTCCAGGGCCTGGGCCTCTCTGGCTGAGAAACTAGGAAGTCACTGGGCTCTGTTTCCTGAGCTGGGTATACCAAGGCCAGTCCTATAGGGCAGGGGTCCCCAACCCCCAGGTGCAGACCAGTACCAGCTTGTGGCCCGTTAGGAACCGGGCAGCACAGGACGAGGTGAGGGAGCATGATTGCCCGAGCTCCACCCACTTTCAGATCAGCCTGGGCATCAGATTCCCATAGGAGCGTGAACCCTACTGTGAGCTGCGCACTTGGATCTGGATTGCGCTCTGGTGAGAATCTAATGCCTGATGAACTGAGGTGGAATAGTTTCATCCCGAAACCTTCCTCCCCAACACGGAAAAACTGTCCTCCGTGAAACCTGTCCCAGGCGCCAAAAAGGTTAGGTACTTGCTGTAGGGCCACCTGATCTTTTCTCCAGCTTCTGTGAGGTTGGCTGGCAGTCCCTGAAGACTCCTGCCTGAGGCCTCTGCCTGAACCCTGTCCTCAGGGGGCCAGAAGCAAACTCCAGCCCTCCCCGTGTCTACTGCTCGCTGAGGAAGCCGCAGGTGCACACTGGATCCACAAGGCACAGAACCATCTTGGCCCTCGGCAAGCCCCCGCTTCCGCCAGGGCAGACGGCCTCAGGTGACAATGGGTTTTCCCTTCACTGGAGTTTAAAATAATCCAGACTCCTCAGCAACTCCTGCTTCCAGAATCAAAAATAAGTGTCTCTGGGGCCCAAGGTAGGGGGTGAGGGGGACATACCAGCAGCTTCCACCAGAGGTGGGGCGGGGCAGGGCACCAGCAGAGAAAACATGCGGGCAAACACACACGGCCTGGGGAAAACCCCCTGAAGCCAATGGAGACTTGCCTTTGCTCAAGGCCTTTCCTGAGAGCTTAGTGGTGGGACGGGTCCCACCTGGCTCAGCACACCGCCCGCAGGGGCCTCTGCAGCTGTCAGGTCAGCTGTGGGTGCAGAAGCCGATACTCCCCCGGCTCAGGCTTGCTGCTATCTTTAGCACTGTGCTCAGACTCCAGTGGCCTGGGAACCCTCTGCAGGGGGCTCTGCAGCCCTTCTCACATTCCCGGTGGCCTCGGGGGGCCTCCCAACCATGCTTCCCCCCTCGGTGTGGTTCTCCCCACTCCTGCAGCCCAGCAGTGCCCCTTCAGGATCACACCCAGACCCCACTGGACTGGCAGCAGGGGATGCCCTGGCCCTTGCTCCCAGCCCCAGGGTTCCACATCTGGTCACCTGACACCTTGCAGTCGGCCCCAGGTCCCTCCTGGGCAGGTCATGCCTCCAGGGTCCTCAACCTCAGGAGTCAGTGCTTCATAGAGGCCGCTGGACCTGGGGATGGCACCAGGCAGCATCTCAGGGGACGCCAACTGTGACCATGTGTCCCTCAGGGGGTAGGACCTCTGCTCAAGAGACATGCAAGTGGCACCTGTCTTTTTAGCCTTGCAGACACGGTGGCGCCCCCAGGGATCCCACCTGCTGTTGTGGCTGCATATAGTCACTCCCACCACTGCCCCTGCAGCACCGAGGGGCAGGTGCCCTGGGTCCTGTTACCTACTGCGTCCCACGCAGACGCAGGCCTGGGGGGCTCCAAAAGCTTGTTCTCCACTCAGCCTGTAGGCCTCCTCCTTGATCCTGCTTGGCCTGCAGACCCTCCTCCCACCCCTTGAACCAGGGCATCTGGATGCTGACTCTGTGGTGGCCTCTGATGTCTGACACCACCAACAGACCCTGGGCCAGGTCCCTACCCCAGACTCTGTGCCTGAGGCCATGGTATAGTGGGGAAGACCAGGCTCAGGGCCCTAGAGTCCCCCTCCCAGCCCATCTGAGCAACGTGGCCATCTCCATGGCTCCTCCAACCCAGAAATGTCATCACCCATGGGCCAGGCAAGGAGCTCCCAGCCATGAGGTCAGACGGGGTGGTCCCAGGGCCAAGGCTATGGACTGACTTCTGTCACCAAGGCAGGGAGGGGCGTGGACACCCCTGACAGACAGAGTGTGCTTGGCAGAAGCCCGGTGACCAGCTGCAGTCACCCACAGCAGCGTTGTGCAAATCTAGAAAAAGTGCCCCTTCCTCTGGCTCCTGCAGTTCCAGGGTGCCCAGGCCCCCAGCCAAGAGCGTGTACAGGTGGCCCTGCTGACACACAGAATCCTTGGGAGAACAAAGCCTCCCCGGGGTTCGGGGACAGGTGGATGGGAGGTAGTCCTGGCCAGAGGTATCTGGGGAGGCTGGGGGCCTTGCGGGGTGAGGCAGGGCAAGGGTGTGAGTCACTGCCAGGCTGCCAAAGCTCACTCTGCAGCTGTCCAGTCCCCTGGGGTAGCCCCAAGCCTGTCCTTGTAGGGAGTGGCAGCCGGAGTCTGAACTGTCCTGGGGGACCAAGCAGGAGCTTAAGATGGGCAAGACCTGGGGCCCTGGGCAGACGCATCAAAGCAGGCAGAAGCAGGCATGGTGAGCAGGCCGCCGTGCATGCCTGGGGCAGGCGTGTGGGTGTGAGCTGTGCTGTGCATGTGTACATGCGCACAGACGAGCGTGGGCGTGTCCGTGCTTGCGTGTGAATGCAGGTGTGGGCGTGTGCTCTGCCTGCATATGTGTGTGCATGAGCGTGTGTATGTGCGTGTGTGTGACCTTGCGGGTGTGGGCTGTGCTGTGTTGTGGGAAGTACGTGCCTCACGTTGCTCTCCTGGTGAGAGTCCGGAGCAGGATGAGGGGGTTCCTGGCTTTCACAAAATCCCGGTACCCAGAACAAGCCCACCCAGAGTCCACTTGCCCCTCAAGCCTTCAGAGGCCAAGCTGGCTCCTGCTGGACGGCGATCCCTGACCACTGTGCTCTGTGGGCCTTCTGGAAGCCACTGTCCCTCCCCCAGTCCCTGTGCTGAAGCCAGACACCTGCAGCCGTCCTGCCCCCAACCCCAGCTACCCAGGCCTGAGGCTGGCATGCTCCTCAGCTGTCTGGCCCCCTCCAGCCCGAAGGGCTGAGGTCCACCCTTCATCTGAGTTAAGTCTCTCAAAACTCTGGGTGCCCTGGAGGGTTTCGTCAGCCAGCCCAGGACCCTCAGCCATGGTGCTCCCACCGCAGGCCAGCAGGAAGACCAAGAAGAAGGAAGGGGGTGCCCTCCGGGCCCAGAGAGCCTCATCCAATGTCTTCTCCAACTTTGAGCAGACTCAGATCCAGGAGTTCAAGGAGGTGAGACTTTCCTGCTTCACTGGGAGCCCCCAGGCAGCACAGCAGCCCTGACCTTGGTCCCCAGGCATTCACACTCATGGATCAGAACCGAGATGGCTTCATTGACAAGGAGGACCTGAAGGACACCTATGCCTCCCTGGGTAGGTACCCAGGCAGAACGCCTCAGAGCCCTCCTGCCCTGTGATGCCCCCATGTCTGTAACAGGCAAGACCAACGTCAAGGACGACGAGCTGGACGCCATGCTCAAAGAGGCCTCGGGGCCCATCAACTTCACCATGTTTCTGAACCTGTTTGGGGAGAAGCTGAGCGGTGAGCACCGGTGGGGCAGGCCTGGCCCTCCTACGGCCCTGGGCTGAAGGTGCCTTTGTGGCAGGTACCGACGCCGAGGAGACCATTCTTAACGCCTTCAAGATGCTGGACCCGGACGGGAAAGGGAAAATCAACAAGGAGTAGTGAGTGCCCGGGCGGCCAGGGCGGCCCGGCTCAGCCCGCGCTGACCCCTTTCCTCGTCCTCAGCATCAAGCGTCTGCTGATGTCCCAGGCTGACAAGATGACGGCGGAAGAGGTCTGGCCCGCGGCTTCCCTGCCAAGCCCACGCCCGCAAGGAGCCCTTTCGCCCCCGCCCGCAGGTGGACCAGATGTTCCAGTTCGCCTCCATCGATGTGGCGGGCAACCTGGACTACAAGGCGCTCAGCTACGTGATCACCCACGGGGAGGAGAAGGAGGAGTGAGACCCAGCCGGGTCAATAAACCTGGACGCTTGGACCCTGCCTGCGAGTCTGCCGGGGCGGGAGGGC